GTGGAAAGAGCAAAATTATGTAACATGGGTTGTCTGTTCTTGGGCAACTGGAGCTCCACACCCAAAGCCAGCCAGGCTGCTGGCTCCATCCATCTCTGCCCTCTAGCTTGTCAGTTGTATCTCTCTTCCTCCAGGGCCCCAATCCTCATCTCCGCCATTCAGCTGCTGCCCCATCCTAAACCTGAGTTCATCTCTGGGCAGCCCAGGCATGGCCTTCCCTATAAACATTTCCTTTTCCAAGAACCAGTAGTTGAAGTCCTGAGAGGTGGAGGGAGAGTCTGGGATTCCCACGGAGGAGAGAGGGGGGCTCCCTGGAAACTAAGATAGGTAGACCCCACTACCATCGCCCAGGACACAACTGGGAACTTGGCAAAAAGAAAGGACAGGGCTGCAAGGAGAGTACAGACATGTGCTGGTGAGTGCACTGTCTGCATAGTTACACCAGAGCATCTTATCAATCAGAAACTTATCTTTCAGGTTTTGAGCCCAGTTCTCTACAGGAGAATCCCAGGAGTGGAAGTGGAAGGCAGTAGAAGACAGGGAGGGCACGCCTCTGGGAACACGGGAACATGGGTGGGCATGAGATCCTTGAATAAGACAGCCTGAAGTTCGGAAGAGACCAAGGCCTCTGAAGGACCAGGCAGATGTTCAGGGTGCAGGAGGGGGAAGGGCTGGTGAGAAAGATCCTGTGAGAGGAAGCTGCTGTGATTCAGAGAAGAGACTTCAAGCTGTGTGTGACCCTGGCGTCCGGTTCCTCTCACAGGCTGGAGCTTTTCGGAAGTGGCATGCAAAGAGTCCAGGTTTGGCCTTGGGGGGAGTTGGGGTTAGGATCCCTAAGCTGGAGGTTGAGAAGTAAATTACAGAAAACTCTGGTGACCAAATTTGCTCCTCCACCCAGGAGATTTCTCACTGGTTTTTAAGCACATCATTTCCCCTTCTGCAAGAGTTACATAAAACCAAAGCAAAATAAGCCCTGAAACCTGGGCCCACCGGACCACAGTCTTTTCAACGTCCCTTCCTGGTGTCTGGCCCCCAGCCCTGGTGGGGGTTCCCCTGAGATAAGGGCTGTTCACTTTCTCTGACCACATGGTTTCCGCTTCTGTGTCTCTTGTTTCCTAGGCTGATAAAAATACTGAGCCCTAGAGGCCCTGGCTTCCTCTGACCCCTTGGGGCAGGCAGCACGCATCCTGTCCAGCATGGTGGGGGCAGGGACAGGGGCCAGGGATTCCCAAGGGGTGACTCAGTGCCTGCCATGAAACAGTGGGTAGGTGGAAGTGTATCTCTGCTCTCTAGAGCTGGCACCAGGAGTTGAGTCTCAGTGGAGGATGCATTGGGATTCAATTGGAGGAACAGGCCTGGAAAAGAATAATGAGATTGAAGAGGGTCAGTTTGAGGACTCAGGTTGGGGCAGGTTTGGATTAAGTTAGGAAAAGGATCTGGGAGGGACTCTGTTCAGTGTAGGTCAACTGAGCATTATGTAGCCCAAAGATAAATTTAAACCCTGCTTCAAGCTTACAATCTAGTGGGGAGGCAGACCCATACCTAGTTAACTGATTCAAGGCATGATGAGTAAACTTTAAGATGATTACAGAAAGAGGGGAGATTAAGTCCATTTGAAAGCATCCAGGGAGCCTCTGAGGAGACAGCATTTGAACTTGCTCTAATGAATGGGTTCACTAGGTGGAGGTGGATGGAAAGGTTCCATAGGCGAATAACACGTCTTGAGCGAGCCTGACAAGTCAGAAAATGCAGTATGTTCTGGGAAAGGAGCGTCCTGAGGGAGAAGAAGCACAGGTGTGAGGGAACATGTGATGAAGAAAGGACCACAGAAAGTCAAGGTCAGAGATTGGACTGCATCCTGTGGGCAGTGGTCCAGGTGACGATGAAAAAGAGGGAGAACAGGTGAGTGCTGCAGTACAGACAAGGAGTAAGAAACCCATGTGGAATTCTGAAACTTCCTTTGTAGAAAACTTTGGAAGGTGTCTGCCACATTGATCCTGGAATGTGTGTTTATTTGGGGTTATATAAATCTGTTCTGTGGAAGCCACCTGAAGTCAGGAAGAGATGGAGGGCATCCTTCAGGAGTGAGATGAGACCTCATCATACTTGACTGTCCAGCATCATCTCTGAGTAAGGGGACCAAAAAATTTATCTTCCAAACTGCCTGAACCCCCAGCCTGTGGTTCTCTCCTAGGCCTCAGCCTTTCCTGCCTTTGACTGAAACAGCAGTATCTTCTAAGCCCTGGGGGCTTCCCCGGGCCCCAGCCCCGACCTAGAACCCGCCCGCTGCCTGCCACGCTGCCACTGCCGCTTCCTCTATAAAGGGACCTGAGCGTCCGGGCCCAGGGGCTCCGCACAGCAGGTGAGGCTCTCCTGCCCCATCTCCTTGGGCTGCCCGTGCTTCGTGCTTTGGACTACCGCCCCGCAGTGTCCTGCCCTCTGCCTGGGCCTCGGTCCCTCCTGCACCTGCTGCCTGGATCCCCGGCCTGCCTGGGCCTGGGCCTTGGTGGGTTTGGTTTTGGTTTCCTTCTCTGTCTCGTCTCTCTCTCTCTCTCTCTCTTTCTCTGCAGGTTCTCCCCATGACACCACCTGAACGTCTCTTCCTCCCAAGGGTGCGTGGCACCACCCTACACCTCCTCCTTCTGGGGCTGCTGCTGGTTCTGCTGCCTGGGGCCCAGGTGAGGCAGCAGGAGAATGGGGGCTGCTGGGGCTAGAGCCCCCCTCAACTCTGTTCTCCCCTAGGGGCTCCCTGGTGTTGGCCTCACACCTTCAGCTGCCCAGACTGCCCGTCAGCACCCCAAGATGCATCTTGCCCACAGCACCCTCAAACCTGCTGCTCACCTCATTGGTAAACATCCACCTGACCTCCCAGACATGTCCCTCCCACCCCCATCCCCTATGGCTCTTCCTAGGAGACCCCAGCAAGCAGAACTCACTGCTCTGGAGAGCAAACACGGACCGTGCCTTCCTCCAGGATGGTTTCTCCTTGAGCAACAATTCTCTCCTGGTCCCCACCAGTGGCATCTACTTCGTCTACTCCCAGGTGGTCTTCTCTGGGAAAGCCTACTCTCCCAAGGCCACCTCCTCCCCACTCTACCTGGCCCATGAGGTCCAGCTCTTCTCCTCCCAGTACCCCTTCCATGTGCCTCTCCTCAGCTCCCAGAAGATGGTGTATCCAGGGCTGCAGGAACCCTGGCTGCACTCGATGTACCACGGGGCTGCGTTCCAGCTCACCCAGGGAGACCAGCTATCCACCCACACAGATGGCATCCCCCACCTAGTCCTCAGCCCTAGTACTGTCTTCTTTGGAGCCTTCGCTCTGTAGAACTTGGAAAAATCCAGAAAGAAAAAATAATTGATTTCAAGACCTTCTCCCCATTCTGCCTCCATTCTGACCATTTCAGGGGTCGTCACCACCTCTCCTTTGGCCATTCCAACAGCTCAAGTCTTCCCTGATCAAGTCACCGGAGCTTTCAAAGAAGGAATTCTAGGCATCCCAGGGGACCACACCTCCCTGAACCATCCCTGATGTCTGTCTGGCTGAGGATTTCAAGCCTGCCTAGGAATTCCCAGCCCAAAGCTGTTGGTCTGTCCCACCAGCTAGGTGGGGCCTAGATCCACACACAGAGGAAGAGCAGGCACATGGAGGAGCTTGGGGGATGACTAGAGGCAGGGAGGGGACTATTTATGAAGGCAAAAAAATTAAATTATTTATTTATGGAGGATGGAGAGAGGGGAATAATAGAAGAACATCCAAGGAGAAACAGAGACAGGCCCAAGAGATGAAGAGTGAGAGGGCATGCGCACAAGGCTGACCAAGAGAGAAAGAAGTAGGCATGAGGGATCACAGGGCCCCAGAAGGCAGGGAAAGGCTCTGAAAGCCAGCTGCCGACCAGAGCCCCACACGGAGGCATCTGCACCCTCGATGAAGCCCAATAAACCTCTTTTCTCTGAAATGCTGTCTGCTTGTGTGTGTGTGTCTGGGAGT